CCCCCGAGCCCAGCCTCTCTCGCCGCGGCGCCGCCCCGCCGTCCTGCCCGGCTCGGCCGTCTGAGAACAGCGGGCAGCGCGGGGATCCAGCCGGCCGCCGCCTGTCAAACCCTCTGCTCAGCCCCGCGTCGGGCCCCGCCCAGACCCCCAGGGGGGGATGCCCCGCCCTCGCGCCGCGATTGGCCTGAGCCGGGCGGCCGCGGCCAGCCAGTGGCTGGAGCGGCTGTTGGGCAGACGCGGGCCCGCCCCCGTCCCCCGGGGAACCGCCCCGCAGGACGCGGCGGCGGCGGCGGCGGCTGCGGCGGCTGCGGGGGCTGCTGCGCCAGTGGAGGCGCGCCGAGCCGGGCGCCCAGCGATCTGCAGCTGCCGCTGCGAGGTGAGAGGGGGCGCGGCCCGCGGCCGAGGGAGGGGCGTGTGCGGGGCCCGAGATCCGAGGCTGGCGTCCCGGCGACGCTCGAACCCCGGCAGCTTGGGGATGGCGCAGGGAGCGCGGAGGGGAACGGAGAGTTTGGGGGCCCCTGATGGAAGGGCTGAGGGAGGCTCTGTCGCGGCCCCCATCGCACGCGCGTGTGGCGAGAGCGTGGGACTGTGTGGTTGTGCGCTGCTGAGCGTCTGACCAGCGGCAGTGTGGGTGGCGTGTCCGTCCCCGGGCGTGCCTCGGCGGGTGTGCGGGTGTGTGGCGGCGGCCGCGTGGGCATTGCCCACTGTGCCGGTTTGCGCGCGCGACGGGCTCGATTCCTCCGCTGCGCATAGGAATGTGGGTGTCCCGGCTGCGCGTGATGGGTTCGCGTCGCAGGATTCAGCGCCCAGCTTGGGACTCCTGTTTTCCAGGTTCGGGTGGTCGCGGGTGAGTCTCTGGGGGTTTCCCTCGGGCCTTTGGGTTCGGGTCCCCAGCTTCTGCGCGCAGCTCGGCCCCGGAGAGTCGACGAAGCGCGCAGCCCGTGACCTACCCGGAGCCGTCTCCGGGGCTTCGCCCGAGCCCTGCTCTGGGAATCCTCGTTGCCGCCGGCTCCGTGTTCCACTGGGGGACGCGGAACAGGCGCCTTACCCGCTCCAGGCCTCAGTTTCACCATTCGTGCAAAGGAGGCTGGTTTCGGTGGAGGAGGATTTGGGTGGGACTTCGCGGTAATGCGCCGCGGCGCGGGGGCCTGGGGTCCTCCCCACACCAGGGAAGGGCGAACCGCTCCTGAGCGAGGGGGCTTTTGCGTGGAATCAGGTGGGTTTGACCTCTGATTGGGCTAGGTGTCGTGGTGCTAACCTATGTTAAAGACGCGCAATCCACCGAAGGGGCAGTGACCTGCTCAAACTCGGCCCCGGGACAATACGGGGGCCGCTTTCCGCATTCTAACTGGCTGTGCTGTCTCCCCTCCCCAGGAGCCCGGCGCGACCCCCAGCCGTGCGCCCCGCCCCGGCGCCATGCATTGCGAGGTGGCTGAGGCACACTCGGACAAGAGGCCTAAGGAGGCCCCTGGTGCGCCCGGCCCCGACCGCGGCCCCGCCAGCCTCGGCGCGCACATGGCCTTCAGGGTCACCGTGAGTGGCGGCGGCTGCGGGGACAGGGGCCCGCGGGACCTGCTAGCCCGGCCGCCTGCGCCGCCACCGCGCGCCCACGACCTCCTCCGGCCCCGCAGTCCCCGAGACTACGGTCCATCCAAGGCCGCCGCCGCCGGGAAGGGTGAGTTCGGCCCTGCCAACGTGCCTGGCGGCGTGTCCCTCTCTCCCTGTCTTTCTCTGCCTAGTGAATGGGAGCTACGGACACCGTACCCCGGGCTCAGAGAAGAGCCTGCTGGACCTGGACCTTGCTGAGGGCCCTGGCCCCACCTGCTGCCAGGGCCTGTTTCTCCCTGCAGGAAGCCCACCGCCCCGGGCTCACCCCCAAGCTTGTGAGAGGCTGCTGCATTTCCCCCACCCTGACAGGTAGGTGTGGGCAGCTGCTTTCTGTGGACACTCTCTCATGACCTCTCTGGGCACTGTCTTCCAGGTCACCTAGACCCCAGGCCACGTATGTGAACGGCAGCCTCCCAACCACACAACACATCAAACAGGAGTCCTTGCCCGACTACCAAGCCATGGCAGAGGCCCGCACATCCCTGTCTGCCCACTGTCGGGGCCCGCTGGCCACTGGCCTGCACCCAGACCTGGACCTCCCGGGCCGAAGCCTCGCCACCCCTGCGCCTTCCTGCTACCTTCTGGGCAGCGAACCCAGCTCTGGCCTGGGCCTCCAGCCCGAGACCCACCTCCCCGAGGGCAGCCTGAAGCGGTGCTGCGTCTTGGGCCTACCCCCCACCTCCCCAGCCTCCTCCTCACCCTGTGCCTCCTCCGACGTCACCTCCATCATCCGCTCCTCCCAGACGTCTCTGGTCACCTGTGTAAATGGACTCCGGAGCCCCCCTCTGACGGGAGATCTGGGGGGCCCTTCCAAGCGGGCCCGGCCTGGCCCTGCATCGACGGACAGCCATGAGGGCAGCTTGCAACTTGAAGCCTGCCGGAAGGCGAGCTTCCTGAAGCAGGAACCCGCGGATGAGTTTTCAGAGCTCTTTGGGCCTCACCAGCAGGGCCTGCCGCCCCCCTATCCCCTGTCTCAGTTGCCGCCTGGCCCAAGCCTTGGAGGCCTGGGGCTGGGCCTGGCAGGCAGGGTGGTGGCCGGGCGGCAGGCGTGCCGCTGGGTGGACTGCTGTGCAGCCTATGAGCAGCAGGAGGAGCTGGTGCGGCACATCGAGAAGAGCCACATCGACCAGCGCAAGGGCGAGGACTTCACCTGCTTCTGGGCTGGCTGCGTGCGCCGCTACAAGCCCTTCAACGCCCGCTACAAGCTGCTCATCCACATGCGAGTGCACTCGGGCGAGAAGCCCAACAAGTGCATGGTGAGTTCCCACCGGCCGCCAGGCCTCACCCCCTTCTACCTGCTCCCCTCCCTCCTTCCCACAGGAGTCCAGGACAACAGAAGGTGCCTCAGCTAGGCCACAAGGCCGACTGCCTGGATCTTCACATTTGCTGTTTGCAGATGTGGAAACTGAGGCCCATAGAGAGGATGTGGCTCACTGGAAATTGCAGAGCGAAAGAGGCAAGCTCAGCATCCCTCACTCCCAGCCAGTGTCCTGCCTGCTAGACACCACAGTCTGCTGAGTACCACCTGTGTGCTAGTACCACCTGCGGTGAGCACTTACATGTGTTGCCTTCCAGATTCTGAAGAACACTGGCTCTTGTCATGTGCACTGGGAGGAAATTTCCCAGGTTCAGCAGCTCCTCTGATGCCCCTCCCAACCCCTGCCACACCCTTTGACAGATGGGGCCTTGAGACCCAGGGCGGAGAGGTGACCTGCTGGAGGTCACACAGCAGGAGACGGTTGGCGGTGCATGTAGACCACACGTGTCAAAATCACCTTCCCTCCTAGCAGGGTCTGATTCACAAAGAGCTGCTGGGCAGGCTCCAGGGAGACTTTAACCAGTTTCAAATGTCACACCTTCTTAGTGCATTGGGAAGGTGTGATGACTGATTGCTGTGGGTGTTAGGGTCAGAGGAAGCCTGGCTTGTGCAAAGACCCACACAGGCTTGCACCAGTGCCAGCTCTGCTTCCACTGCCTGGCTCTGCCAGCCTCCTTTCTTCATTTGCATGGAGCCACCTGACTGTGGGGCCTTAGTTCCTCTGTATGTGATTAGGACTTGGATTAGATGAAGTTGGAAGCCCTCCTAGGTCTCCTGACCCTGATACAGTCTAAGTAGAGACAGTGAGGCCAGGGGTTCAGAGCTAGGTTCCCTCCCCAACTCTGCATTCAAATTGTCTGTGGTTCTGGGCAAGTCATCCCACCCCTCTGAGTCCTCAGTTTTCTCATCTATAAAATGGAAGACTTGGACTCCATTGAGCTCCATCCTGTGAGCTCAGACATTCAGATGTCCATAGTTACTTTCCTGCATTCCTGGCACACCCTAGGGAGGAGGAAGGGGGTGGAGGGCATGGAAAGGGCAGGTGTGGGCCCCTCCTGAGCTCTCTGGCCCCAGTTCCTTCCACACTCCTCTCTCTTGCTCTGTTCCGGCTGTTCCTCAGATATGCTAAGTTCATTTCCACCTCTGGCTCTTTACATGGCTGCCCCGTCTGCCTGGAATGCTCTTGCCCCAGCCTGACCTCTGCTCCCATGTCACCTCCTCCAGGAGGCCTTCCCTGACTGCCTCTCGAAAGTAGCACCTTTGGCCACTGTCTGCCCCTATATTCCACCTGAAATCCTGTTATGTGTTTGTCTATGATCTGTCCTCCAGCCAAACTTGAGCTCCATAAAGTCTAGATGTTTTTGTTTTGTTCCCTCTGTATCTCCAATGCCTCAAACAGTTCCCGATGCACAATATGTGATCAACAGATAAATGAATGTTAGTAATAAAAAGGGGGAGAGTGGTTCAGTGGGGCAGAAGGAATGGAACATGCTAGAAAGGACTCAGACAGAGAGTCAGGACTCTTGTCCTATGAAGTGGGGGGTTTTGCAGCAGCTCACAGGGTCGTGTTGAGGGCTGCACGGTTGCTGTCCCAGAGGTATTTCTGGGTCAGCCTAGCTGGGACTGTCCGCCCAGGGAGGCCAGCCCAGTGCCCAGTACCCAGTGGTGCTCAGCACCCACTTACCCCTGACCCCTATTTCCCTCCCTTCTTCATCGGCATTATCAGGTTACAGGAGAGGCTATGCCCTCAGTTCACAGCTCCTGGAATGTCAGATTCAGACAGGAACATAGAAACCATCTGCTGCGACTGGAAACACAAATTTGGAAACTGAGGCCCAGAGAGGCGTTCTTATCCAGGTTCCCACACTGTTTCGCTCTTGGAAAGGAATTTACGATCAAGTCCTCCACATAGTAGATGCTCAGTAATTAGCTGCTGCTGCAGCAGCTGTTTATCATTAAGCCCATCTCTGCAGATTCTGTTTTTATGACCATGGGCACAGAGGTGGGGCAGGAGTACAATTTTGCATTAATTGATAACAAAAGGATGGAAACAGCCAAGAATGCAGCAGGAAAAATGATTCCACCATCCAAAAACAGCTATTTTAAAGTGTGAGGAAGGAAGGAAAGCGGCATTGGTTAGGCACGTGTTCTCTTCCATATGCCAGACTAAGGCTTTCGTCCATGTTTTCTCAGTGGATCTTGTGATGCGCTCATTTTATGGATGAGGAAACTGAGGCCCAGAGAGATCAAGAGCTGGGATTCCAGCCCCTGGCCTCCCCCTGCTCTGGGGTACCCTCTGTCAGCATCAGCGATGACTCCTCTTTTAAATTGAGCTCACCTTGGAGGACCCCTGACCAGGCCTCTTAATTAGTTCCTGCGATTCCTCAAAAGCAGTCACGTGTAATTTGGGCTCTTCATGGATTTGGAGCATATCTCTCCACTTAACCTGCACAAAACCTCTGGGGAGGTTTTGCTAAATCAAGAATCAGCACTAGGAGCTCAAGGTGTCCTCTTGCCTCACTCCCTGACCTTTGTGTACAGGAAGATACCAACCTCACAGGTAGGGAGGCCTGTAGGGCTCGGGAAAGGGAGGGCTTGGGGCAGCGGCCTGGGGCTCCAGCCCTGAAAGAGGGTGCAGGAACCAGGTCAGGATGGAGGGGCTCTGCGGCTCATGGCTCTACCCATGGGGGCAGAAGACAGAATGTGGGGAGGTCCCATGGCCAGTAAGAGGTGGCATGGGGTTCAGGTAAGCCTGCAGGCATAGCCACCCCTCAAGAGGCCTAGGCTCTGCCCCAGGGGCTCCTGGAATCAAGATTCTGATCCCAGGCCTTACCTGATCCCTTATTCATCAGGACGGTGGCTGCACATGCATTTTCCTTGTTCTGGTCTCAGTTTACTTACCTGTTCAGTGGAAATGATAACCGTGTCCAATTGCTTACCTGCCCTTTACTCCGTATAGTCCTACGATAACCTCATGTCATTGGGACCATTGCCCTATCTTTCCAACGCAGACACTGGGACTGGAGAGATAGGGAGCTGGCTGAGCGGCAGGGAGGTCTGTGACAAAGCCCAGGGCAGGCGATTGCCCTGTGCACCTCTCCCTCTGAGCCCGTTGCCACACCCTGGGGTGTGATGATGTTTTCCTGGGCCAGCTCTGCCCCCACGGCTGCCCCCATGGCTGCCCCCGCGGCAAGCACAGCTTGCGTACTGGGGGAAGACAAGGTGTGGTCCTGAGGAGTGAGGGCTGCTTCCAGCTCCAGCTGATAGGAACAGAGGGTATGATGCCTGCAGTCAGCACCTCTGTCGGGAGGTTGGCAGCTCATGGCTTCGAAGCACCAGCTCTTTAATTGTCTCCATATTGTGAACCCAGGAAGATCTGTCCTGACAACTGGTTGGTGAAATCAGCCATGGGATCCCCCTCCCACAGCCTGAGCAGCGGTTTCAGCCTTTCAAAAGCTGTCTGAGGTGGTTACCTAGAGGGTAAATTAGATTCACCTGGCAAGGCCTCATGTCCCCTGGCACGGTCGTGAGAATGCTGAAGGTTGTTGCCCTTGGATCTGTGTCAGAGAGAGAAGCATGGAGTAGGCCTGGGCCCCAGGAAGCTGGGCAGGGGGCAATAGGAGTGTCCAGTCCCCATTGGTGAGATGGTAAATCCAGTGGGGCTTTCTCATTGACGTCCTCAAGTTCCAGCACCTCTGCCTTTGGGCCCTTTCCTCCATGAGAAACATTTAAAAGTATATTTTATGACAGCATTGGTATAAAGAAAAACATATTATGTATTAACACATTTTCTTTGACCTAAACTGTTTTTTTTTTTTTTGGATTTTAAATTAAAACATTTTCATGAGTTCCTAGAAGTATCATGGACTGTAGGTTCTGTGCCTGCTGTGTCTCCTAGAAAATCAGCCCCAAGAGCAAGGCCTGCAGATCCTGGGGCTGCTTGCAGAATGGTACATGTTTTCTTCACCCCTTCCCTTCTCTGGGCTTCAATTTCATCCTCTGTGAAAAGGGGTAGGTGGAGGAAAATCCTGTTGCAATGTTCTACTCTGCTCCCTTCTGTTACAGTTGATTTTGTTCCTTATCATTGAGTTATTGTTTTCCATTAAGAAATGATGGATAGTTACAATAAAAGATCTATGTGCAGTTAAATTGACATAGATTAGAGAAAAGGACATAAATACTTGGAAAACCTAAGCTCACTTAATTATCGTGATTGAATCGTATATTTTCCTGGAGCTTCCTGGTAGCCAAAGCAAAGAGGGCAACTTGTTGATACAGGATTCTTTTTGAGTGGGAAAGGAAGCAGACCAGCCAGCTTGTGTGCTGGGGGCAGTTTTGTCTGGATATTAATCCCTACGAGGTCTTATGTGTGAGTCATATGAGCTGATGGCTGGAGGAAGGCTGTAAAAATGAGAGAGTTCATTATTAACAGGTGATGATACAGAGACCCTGAACAAAACAATAGACCTTATTTTCACAAATAACTATGCTACTATTATTTGAGAAAAGCCAAGGGCAAGTAAACACTGGTAGTGAAGGACCTAGGTCCTAGTCTGTGTGGTGCTGTTAGCCTAGCAATATGTCAGCCCTCTGAGGTAGCTGTCATTATCCCCATTTTACAGTAGAGGACATTGAGATTCAGAGAAGTTAATTAACTTGACCCCGATCACCCAGTGGGATTCAGGCTGCTATAGCAAGCAGCCTGTCTTTGCAGACTTCAAGTCTGAGTCTATTACTTGAGACTGATGCAGTCCTTTACTCAAGGAGTCTGTAGCCTAGTGGACTCCAAGGTCCCCGAGGGTGACACTGTTTGCCCTCTTCTTTTACCTGCTTTAAGGAGGTGCTCAGGGGATGATGGGGCCTAGGAGAAGGAGCAACAATCAGCCTGGGCCTAGGGTAGGGGGATCAGGATGGCATCGTGGAGGAGATAAAAGGGCTTCCAGGAGGAGGCACTGGCATGGGGAAGGGCCAGGGTGTGAGTTAACGAAGCCTCGCTTGGAGTGGTGGCAGAGGAGGAGAGAATGTCTACCTGCCAGGTTCCTTAGTTACAAGCAGCAGAAACCAATCCTGGCCATAGTGAGCCCTGCATCCCCACTCAGAAATATATTGGCAGGCTCCAGGGACCACAGGCTATCTGTCCAAGGGAAGAGGATCAGACTCAAAACAGGCAGGATCCCAGGTCCTCCAGGGGCACACAAGCTTAGAGCCTACCCAGACACCATGATGGGATCCTCACTTCTGTGCTCCAGGGCCACAGCTGTAGCAGGGCAACCCACTGGCCAGGCCTGGCTGCCCTCAGGTGGATAGGGGCTGGACCCTGCTTTGTGGGAGGCATAGGTGTTCCCTATTTACAACTTCACTTCCCGCACTCAAGGAGTGATAGTTCTTACTATGGGGAAACTGGGCAGCCAGTAAGACTCACGTGTTTGTCAGCTCCAGAAATGGCTTGATCTGAGAGAGAGAATCAGGAGGGACAGGTCACCAGGAGGCAGTGCGGAGTCTGCTAGATGCATGGGGTGGGGTGGGGAGCCCAGTTGAGGGCTCCAGCCTCTGGCCTGGGTTCATTGAGTGGGTGCTGGTGCAGGCCTGGCAGCTTGGGGAGGAAGCTGTGACTTGATCTGGGGCATGCTGAATAGGGAGGTGTCAGCCAGAGGGCCCCAGGGGGGTAGGGGATGCGCAAGTCTGGAGCTCCTAAGGCAG